AGGTGATCCGCCCACCTCAGCCTCGCAAAGTGCTGGGATTACAGGCCTGAGCCACCGCGCCCAGCCCGGCCTGAACTCTTAACTGTATGGTTTCTGTTTGTAACATCTAGAGAGAGTGACAGTGAGAATTTGGTTTCCGTCGGCTTTCCTTAGCATTCATTTTGATGAATTTGGGATGCAATTTAAAAGCTGTTTTCATTCTGTGGCCTGCTGATGAAAATGTAGAATTTATTGCAGAACCCTTGCCACCGTCTTGCATTCCCAAACCAGTGTTCATTACCCATAGTAAAAACCGAGATCCTGTTCACACACATGCACATACACAGACACGCTCCCCACCGCCCCCGTCACGCACACACCCACACACACCTCGGATGGTGAGTGAGATAGAAGTTTAGTTTACATGCTAAAACTGGTTAAATTACTGATGTGGTAGAACTGTCTTTTAGCCCGGGCACAGTTGCTCACACCTGTAATCCCAGCACTTTGGGAGGCCAAGGTGGGTGGATCACCTGAGGTCAGGAGTTCTAGACCAGCCTGGCCAACATGGTGAAAACCCGTCTCTACTAAAAATACAAAAATTAGCCGGGCATGGTGGCAGGTGCCTGTAATCCCAGCTACTCGGGAGGCTGAGGCCAGAGAATAGCTGGAACCCGGGAGGCGGAGGTTGCAGTGAGCTGAGATCGAACCACTGCACTCCAACCTGGGCGACAGAGCGAGACTCCGTCTCAAAAATAATAATAATAAATAAAAGAAACAAAAAACTGGCCGGGCGCGGTGGCTCGCGCCTTGTAATCCCAGCACTTTGGGAGGCTGAGGCGGGCAGATCCCAAGGTCAGGAGATCGAGACCATCCTGGTTAACACGGTGAAATCCCGTCTCTACTAAAAATACAAAAAAATTAGCCGGGCGTGGTGGCGGGTGCTTGTAGTCCCAGCTACTCAGGAGGCTGAGGCAGGAGAATGGCATGAACCCGGGAGGTGGAGCTTGCAGTGAGCCACGATCCCGCCACTACACTCCAGCCTGGGTGACAGAGCGAGACTCCGTCTCAAAAAAAAAACAAACCAAAACTGTCTTTATGTCCTACCTAGCATTTACTAAGTAGAAGATGTGCCCTTTTGAAGGGCATGTCTATTCCTAGAACTTTAACTACAATGCTTTGCAGTAGAAATATATGCTATTGTATTAAGGTGAAGTGACTTTAGAATTAGTAACTCGGTGTTGACAGATCATGCTGATCGAAGATTAGCCTTGGAGTTTGGAAAGCTGGAGAGCATGTATATTCCAGATGACCAGGAAAGGAAAAGTCAGAAAAACAGTTTTTAAGTAGTACTGTTATAACGACCTGTAAAACTTGAAACGAGAGAAAGCTGTCTTCTAAAATGAAGAATTACATATTTAAAACATTAATTTCCTCAATGATACTGCTACATATCTGAAAAGGGTGGTTACGTAGCATTTGGGACAGACCCGTCTCAGTGGTTTGAGGCAACAGGTGTGGCTGAAGAAAAGGTAAGGCTGGGGAAAAACCAACATTTCTGGTCTAAACTGATACTGTCTTCTTACCTGAGGCAGTTTCCTATGCCCTGGTTTTCTCTGTCTGAAAAATGCATGATAACACATACTCTTCAAATTAGCTCAAAATGCTTGGTAGTTACCTACTATTCCCTGACAGGCCACAGGCAGATAGTTCTATGCTTGTTTTAGAAATGGAGAATTTGGTACTCAGAAAAGTTGAAGAAGCTTCATTTCATTCACATAGTGAGTCAGCAACAAAGACAGACGGAAAAACATGTCCTATGACTCCTGCCATTGTATTCCTTCTCTTCTGCATTGTGTTGCCTTTTGATATTTCACGAAGGTTTTGTGATTGGTGAAATAAATTAAAGCACTTCCATGAAGGAGACAAAATGTAACCCAGTGTCTGCTGATGGTGGTTAGTGACGAGGACAGGAGAACACTGCCTCATAATGGGGACTATCCGGTGAGGGCTCCTTTTCACAGGTGCCCACACTGTGAGTCACCTCCTTATGCTGAGAGTTCGGTATGCTATCATAAAATACTTTGTTGTGTATTATTTATGAAGGACTAGAGTATCTATTGTCTCACTTTCTTTCATTCTCATGAGGTAGATTACAGCAGCAGATGGCATTATGCATGCTTTATCCCAGACACAAGAAAATAATATCTGCCACTTACTGAGTACCTTGCTGGACCCAGACACTCTTACATATTTATATCTTCCCATTGGGTCATCCCGTGGACCTTGTGAAATATGTGGAATAGCTCCATTGTTATAGATATGAACCCAGGGCTCAGAGAAGCTAAGTAATTTGTTCAGGGTCACACAGACTTACAGGTCTGTCAGACTCCTAAGACCCTGATGCTTTCATTGTGCTGCATTTCCTTCAAATTATGAACTTGCCCTATGTCAGCACAGAAACGGCCTCTTCAGCCTAGCCCAGTGCTCCAACTGATTGTTCTCTCTCATAAAAGGCACTCACAACTAACCACTTGCTTGATTTAGGAATTCACTGATTAGATTGCTAGACCAGTTAAAGGCAAATTTCAATAATGAGAGCAGTTATCACGTATCTAGTACTTACCATGCGCCAGACTATGATCTAAATTTATGACACATATTAAATCATTTAAGCCTTACAACCATGTATAAAATAGTGAACTGCGATATGATGGAGTTGCTCTTATCTTCATCCCGGGATGAGAAAATAGAGGCAGAAGAGTTTTAAGCAATTTGCACAGTTAATAAAGTGTGGAGCCAGAATTTGAACCCAATCTGGCTCCAGACCTCTTTACTACAGCTCTCAGTTAGAAAATTATTTCTAACTGAGATATTTCGGTTCAGCAAGTGTTGGCTTAGTTCCTGTGTGCTATGCCAGCAGAAAATATAGTTCCTACACAGAAGAGCTTACATTTTTGACATAAATCAAAATGTATATACTTGAAATAAATGCTACAACACCTTAGCATATGGGGTGTAAATGTTGTGTATGGATCAGCATGAATAATAGAGACTGTTAGTGAGTGGCTTGAGAGTTAATTTGCCTTCGCAAGTAATGTTCTTGACTATGGACGAGTGACTTGGGCACTGGGGAGAAGCTGTTCCATGTGTTCTAAAATAAGCAGGTTACTTGGCTACTGTTCAAACTCTAAATAGGTATATGGGTTGTAGCTATTTGACCTGAACTAACTTTAAATTCCCCTGAGTCCTTATATGATTTTGGGGAAAAAAAAAAAAGGAAGAAGAAAAAAGAAAACTTTTCTCTGTAAATGCTGCATTTAAATTAGAATTTATTAAATTCTCTGCAAAATACCGCCAGGCTGACAGGAAGGGGATTCGTAAGTATTGTATCATTCTTTTGTCAGGGTGTATCTTTGTTTTTCCATCTGTTTCCCCCACTAGACAGTAAGCTCTTCCAGAAAGAAGGGGATTTGGATCCTAATTGTCTCTTATCTGGAGCACCCAACACAGTGCCTGGTACATACTAAGCCTTAAGTTAATGCTTGATTTAAAGTCTGAAACGTTTTTGGTTTTTCTTTAGATCTTTAAATGGATGAGATGGCTACCACTCAGATTTCCAAAGATGAGCTTGATGAACTCAAAGAGGCCTTTGCAAAAGTTGGTGAGTATTTTTTGTAGTAAAACTATAGGGAATCCTTTTTTGCTTGCTCTCCTTTTTTACAAAGATCTCAACAGCAACGGATTCATTTGTGACTATGAACTTCATGAGCTCTTCAAGGAAGCTAATATGCCATTACCAGGATATAAAGTGAGAGAAATTATTCAGAAACTCATGCTGGATGGTGACAGGAATAAAGATGGGAAAATAAGTTTTGACGAATTTGTTTATGTAAGTATGTGAAAATTCACAATTATTAGAAGTTGTGAATCAACAAAATTACTTTAATTAATAGATTTTTCAAGAGGTAAAAAGTAGTGATATTGCCAAGACCTTCCGCAAAGCAATCAACAGGAAAGAAGGTATTTGTGCTCTGGGTGGAACTTCAGAGTTGTCCAGCGAAGGAACACAGCATTCTTACTCAGGTAATCATTTTATATGCAATAGGTTAACACAAAACTAATGTCTTGTTATTTAACATAATTTTAGAGGAAGAAAAATATGCTTTTGTTAACTGGATAAACAAAGCTTTGGAAAATGATCCTGATTGTAGACATGTTATACCAATGAACCCTAACACCGATGACCTGTTCAAAGCTGTTGGTGATGGAATTGTGCTTTGGTAAGATGTTAGCTTGTTTTATATCCAGATATTACATCAGCCTTTTTTTAAATTTTTGTTTCAGTAAAATGATTAACCTTTCAGTTCCTGATACCATTGATGAAAGAGCAATCAACAAGAAGAAACTTACACCCTTCATCATTCAGGTATGCATTGTTCTCCCCTCCCTTTAACATGAAGAAGCAAGTGTGTAATTTGGCTGTCTTGCAGGAAAACTTGAACTTGGCACTGAACTCTGCTTCTGCCATTGGGTGTCATGTTGTGAACATTGGTGCAGAAGATTTGAGGGCTGGGAAACCTCATCTGGTTTTGGGACTGCTTTGGCAGATCATTAAGATCGGTTTGTTCGCTGACATTGAATTAAGCAGGAATGAAGGTAATGGAACACAGTCATTCTGGCAGTTGTTTATAACTGTGGGATTTTTTTTTTTTTCTTCTAGCCTTGGCTGCTTTACTCCGAGATGGTGAGACTTTGGAGGAACTTATGAAATTGTCTCCAGAAGAGCTTCTGCTTAGATGGGCAAACTTTCATTTGGAAAACTCGGGCTGGCAAAAAATTAACAACTTTAGTGCTGACATCAAGGTAACTGTTGAAAGAATCACAACATTTTGGGGGTGATCTCACTGACATTTTCAATTCTTTGTAGGATTCCAAAGCCTATTTCCATCTTCTCAATCAAATCGCACCAAAAGGACAAAAGGAAGGTGAACCACGGATAGATATTAACATGTCAGGTTTCAATGTAAGTATAAGTGCTCTTTTGAATTCTACAATTTTGACAAAGTCTTCCGATTTTGTTTCAACAGGAAACAGATGATTTGAAGAGAGCTGAGAGTATGCTTCAACAAGCAGATAAATTAGGTTGCAGACAGTTTGTTACCCCTGCTGATGTTGTCAGTGGAAACCCCAAACTCAACTTAGCTTTCGTGGCTAACCTGTTTAATAAATACCCAGCACTAACTAAGCCAGAGAACCAGGATATTGACTGGACTCTATTAGAAGGTAACTAAAAACCTCAATTTCGAATGTGTGGGGAATCAGTAAATTTTGTGAATATTCTTAACAGGAGAAACTCGTGAAGAAAGAACCTTCCGTAACTGGATGAACTCTCTTGGTGTCAATCCTCACGTAAACCATCTCTATGCGTAAGCCTTCCTACTGCTATTGTAAACAGTTAAAACACTGATTACATTATTTTTAAATCATTAGTGACCTGCAAGATGCCCTGGTAATCTTACAGTTATATGAACGAATTAAAGTTCCTGTTGACTGGAGTAAGGTTAATAAACCTCCATACCCGAAACTGGGAGCCAACATGAAAAAGGTAGATAATTAAGTTGCTGTATATATTTGTTAGTCTTTAACCATTTACTCTTGTGCCTTTGCAGCTAGAAAACTGCAACTATGCTGTTGAATTAGGGAAGCATCCTGCTAAATTCTCCCTGGTTGGCATTGGAGGGCAAGACCTGAATGATGGGAACCAAACCCTGACTTTAGCTTTAGTCTGGCAGCTGATGAGAAGGTATAGTACACAATTTTAGCTGTTTAGTCTTTATGGTGACGTTTTCTTCTGCTGCCTCTCTTAGATATACCCTCAATGTCCTGGAAGATCTTGGAGATGGTCAGAAAGCCAATGACGACATCATTGTGAACTGGGTGAACAGAACGTTGAGTGAAGCTGGAAAATCAACTTCCATTCAGAGTTTTAAGGTCAGAATCCATATTTGACTATTAAATATTATAAATTCTCAGATTTGTTCTCCTTTCACACTAGGACAAGACGATCAGCTCCAGTTTGGCAGTTGTGGATTTAATTGATGCCATCCAGCCAGGCTGTATAAACTATGACCTTGTGAAGAGTGGCAATCTAACAGAAGATGACAAGCACAATAATGCCAAGTAAGGGAGACTGCTAATAGTATGAAAAGAACTTTCATCCTGATTTTGTTTCCCCCTAAAATAGGTATGCAGTGTCAATGGCTAGAAGAATCGGAGCCAGAGTGTATGCTCTCCCTGAAGACCTTGTGGAAGTAAAGCCCAAGATGGTCATGACTGTGTTTGCATGTTTGATGGGCAGGGGAATGAAGAGAGTGTAAAATAACCAATCTGAATAAAACAGCCATGCTCCCAGGTGCATGATTCGCAGGTCAGCTATTTCCAGGTGAAGTGCTTATGGCTTAAGGAACTCTTGGCCATTCAAAGGACTTTTCATTTTGATTAACAGGACTAGCTTATCATGAGAGCCCTCAGGGGAAAGGGTTTAAGAAAAACAACTCCTCTTTCCCATAGTCAGAGTTGAATTTGTCAGGCACGCCTGAAATGTGCTCATAGCCAAAACATTTTACTCTCTCCTCCTAGAATGCTGCCCTTGACATTTCCCATTGCTGTATGTTATTTCTTGCTCTGTTATCTTTTGCCCTCTTAGAATGTCCCTCTCTTGGGACTTGCTTAGATGATGGGATATGAATATTATTAGACAGTAATTTTGCTTTCCATCCAGTATGCTAGTTCTTATTCGAGAACTATGGTCAGAGCGTATTTGGATATGAGTATCCTTTGCTTATCTTTGTAGTACTGAAAATTTGCCGAAGTAACTGGCTGTGCAGAATGTAATAGAAGCTTTTCTTATTCTTTTATTCTTAAGATCAGTATCTTTTTACAGTATTCTTTCTACATGATCCTTTTTTGTACATTTAAGAATATTTTGATTATATTAAACAAGACTGCTGATTTTGCTACTTTTTTTAAGGGGTCTTCAAGTAAGTAAAACATACATCGTAGCTAGAAGAAAAATGTACCTTAAATTTGCATCTTCCCTCTCATACCCAAGCTGTAAACAATTGAAATATTTTGTCTTAAATCACTTGGTTCAATACATGCTTATTTGTTTTAAAACCTGTATCATCAAACTCTCTCTCTAAATTTAAAATGCTGTTGAATATGATACTTTTGAGGAGAGAGTGTGCTCAGAACTTAGACGGGATTTGGTAGGCCAAGTATGCTAAGTGTACAATATATTTTTTAATTTTACACCTGAAACAAAGAAATGTGGTCACTAAAAATAAAAGTATATATGTAGGAATTAATGTACTCTTGCTTTGTCAAGCTGTTTGCTATAGTTTCCAAGGTATTATGTTACTCTAACTCTGAAAAGTGATGTAATCTGGTAGCAATGTAGTAGTTCAAATAAAGGCATTTACATAATAATTAGTCTGTTCTTCATGCTTTTGTCTCTTAGGAAGTATGCCAATGTTTGTCAGGATTTTTTTCTTTTTGTTTTTCTGATGTATTCTGTAAAATGGTGTTTGTTAAATTTGAGTTTTGGGAGCTGAATTAGAGGTACTGAATTAAGGACAGTACAAATGAAGTAAAAAGGTTTTCTCCAATTTACCAAAATTTCTTTATCCAGTTCCTGCTTTTTTCTTTCT